CTGCTCTGTCACCCAGGCTGGCCTCCAAGTCCTGGGCTGAGCGATCCTCCCGCCTCAGCCTCCTGCGTAGCTGGGACTACAGGCGCGCGCCACCACTCCTGGCTGCCGCTTCTTTAAAATGGTGAAACCCCGTCTCTACTAAAAATAGAAAAAATTAGCCGGGTCTGCTGGCGGACGCCTGTAATCCCAGCTACTCTGGAGGCTGAGGCAGGAGAATCTCTTGAACCCGGGAGGCGGAGGTTGCAGTGAGCCGAGATCGCGTCACTGCACTCCAGCCTGGGCAAGAAGAGCGAAACTCCGTCAAAAAAATATATATATATATTTTAATCTATGCCCTGTACTTGAGGGATTTGTGCTCTCGGGCAAATTACCGAACGTCTCTGAGTCACTTTTCCGTCTAATAGACGTGATGCGATGAAGAACCAATAAAAAACACACTTTGAATGGCTTCGGAAACTTCGAAGGGAAGTGAATACATTTTTCTTTTCTTTCTTTCTTTTTTTTTGAGACAGTCTCGCTCTGTCGCCCAGGCTGGGGTGCAGTGGCGCGATCTCGGCCCACTTCAACTTCTGCCTCCTGGGTTTAAGCGATTCTCCTGCCTCAGCCTCCCGAGTAGCTTGGATTACAGGCGTCGGCCACCAGGCCCGGCTAATTTCTGTATTTTTAGTAGAGACGGGTTTTCAACGTGTTGGCCAGGCTGGTCTTGAACTCATGACCTTAAGTGATCCGCCCGCCTCGGCCTCCTAAAGTGCTGGCATTACAGGCGTGAGCCACCGCGCCCGGCCTGTGAATACATTTTTCTTATTGCTTGACGCTGGGTCATACAATTCACTTTTTTGTTGTGCAGATTAAAACCAAAACAAAGCAATTAGGAGAGCGTTGTTGTCGAGGTGTTTTGTTCCAAGGTAGGACCCGTAGCTTCTCCCCTGCCCCTCAGCTGGGAGTAGCGGCTTCTGATTGGACAATGCGCGTCCGCCACGACGCAGGAAGGCCGCCTCATTGGTCCGCGCTGTCGGGCTTCGGCGGCTTTTCTCTTTAGCGCTCAGGGCGCTGACCCACTGCTCTTCCTCTTAAGAAAGTGCTCCATTCCTTCCGGCGCCCGGAGCTGCTGGCCCAAAGGGATCCGGAGCGAGCTAGGGCAGGTAACTGCATTGGGGTCCACCGGGAAGCGGCAAGCAAAGAACCTGATATGCTTTCTTTTTCCAGACACCATGACCACCCTTGATGATAAGTTGCTGGGGGAGAAACTGCAGTACTACTATAGCAGCAGTGAGGATGAGGACAGTGACCACGAGGACAAGGACCGAGGCAGATGTGCCCCAGCCAGCAGTTCTGTGCCTGCAGAGGCTGAGCTGGCAGGCGAAGGCATCTCAGTTAACACAGGTACTGAGAAACCCTGGGCTCTGGGAACAGGCTCCTTGGTCACATCCGTGTTCACCCTACTCAGGCCCAAAAGGTGTGATCAATGACTGGCGCCGCTTCAAGCAGTTGGAGACAGAGCAGAGGGAGGAGCAGTGCCGGGAGATGGAAAGGCTGATCAAGAAGCTGTCAATGACTTGCAGGTCCCATCTGGATGAAGAGGAGGAGCAACAGAAACAGAAAGACCTCCAGGAGAAGATCAGTGGGAAGGTAATTAGCAGTACTCAGGCTTTTCTTAGAGTATATTTATGCTCACTTGCTGGTCCGCCTGCAGATGACTCTGAAGGAGTTTGCCATAATGAATGAGGACCAAGATGATGAAGAGTTTCTGCAGCAGTACCGGAAGCAGCGAATGGAAGAGATGCGGCAGCAGCTTCACAAGGGGCCCCAATTCAAGCAGGTTTTTGAGATCTCCAGTGGAGAAGGGTTTTTAGACATGATTGATAAAGAACAGAAAAGCATTGTCATCATGGTTCATATTTATGAGGATGGCATTCCAGGGACCGAAGCCATGAATGGTTGCATGATCTGCCTTGCCGCAGAGTACCCAGCTGTCAAGTTCTGCAAGGTGAAGAGCTCAGTTATTGGCGCCAGCAGTCAGTTCACCAGGAATGCCCTTCCTGCCCTGCTGATCTATAAGGGGGGTGAATTGATCGGCAATTTTGTTCGTGTTACTGACCAGCTGGGGGATGATTTCTTTGCTGTGGACCTTGAAGCTTTTCTCCAGGAATTTGGATTACTCCCAGAAAAGGAAGTCTTGGTGCTGACATCTGTGCGTAACTCTGCCACGTGTCACAGTGAGGATAGCGACCTGGAAATAGATTGAACTGATAGTCTAGTTGCATAGATTTCTCATTGTTTGGGTTGGAATACACGTCATTGTTTATTTTTGTTCCTTTGTCTTCTGGCTTTTCAGCTGTTCTTTGTAGTCCCTTTTATTATGCATAAAATAAAGAAATTCTTAGATTAAATCAGAATGCTGAATAACCTTGTAGCTAGCAATAAGGTGACTTACAGTTGTATAAACAGGAAGCCAGGCTTTTGAACTGTTTACTTAAGATTCTGTGGTGTGACATCTCTGTTATTGTTTCCAGTCAATATTTACAAAGCATCCTAAAGACAGGGTCTTGGAAATTGTCTTCAGATGATCTTAGAGGTCTCTGCCAAGTCTGAGAGTATAATTCTGTAGGTATTGTGTTATTTGCAACGTAAATAGTGCATTTTCTTAATCAAATGATTGTAAATTATATTTACTTGTAATCAGTTCCATAGCTTTAGACGGTGGTTAGATTTTTTTTTTCCCCACCAGGGTCTTGTTTAAAGGGGTGAGCCACCGCACCCAGTCCTGAGGGGTGGCCTCTGCTGCTGGATTTCATGTCTTCCTCCAGCATGACTAAGTCTGGAACAGCAGGAAGGGTTGATGCTTACTGACCTGGTGATGTTAGAAGACAAGTAGTTTATGGATTTAAACATTAGAGCTGGAGTGGGGCTGGAAATCTTTGTAAAGGAAGTTCTTTCAGTAAGATGCCCCTGCTTGTCTTTGTCTCTTTTTTGTTTAACAAGGTAACTTTTTGTTTAACAAGGTAACTTTTTGTTTAACCTAGATTTTTTTTAAAACTTTTTTTTTTTTTCATATTGGAAAAGTAATTCATATTCAGTAGAGGAAAACTGACCAAAACAGAAGCAAAAATAAGAAAATTAAAATAATCTCTAATCCTACTACCTAGAATAAAACACTATTAATATTTTGGTCTGTTTCCTGCCAAGGTGTTTTCTGTGTATACATGGATATTTTGTTTGTTTTTAAACAAAACGATGGGATCATTCTGAACATACTGTTCTATAGTATGGTCAGCTAATAATATATCAGACCTTTTTTTATATTATTAAATATTCTACAACTTTTTAAAAATGTCTATTAATATTCCATCGTATAGATGTGATATAATTTGCTTGATGGTTGTCTCTTAAAAAGAAAGATAGCAAATACTTTTTTTAAATTACAAAAGTGATAGATGTTCATTGTAGAAAATGTAATAAACACTGTTAAGACTTAAAAGCCATATAATTCCACCAACCAAAATTAATCCCTTTTGTCATATTTCTAGTCATTTTTATAGCCTTTTTTTCTATGTATTTATAATAATTATCATTTGCGTTTTTTTCCTTTTTTTAACTTTAAAAATGTATATTCTAGGGTCAGGGGAAATGTAATCTGGAATTAAATATTAGCCTTAAAATTCACAATTTTGATTTTCCTGGCTTTTCAGGAATTGACTAACTGTAAAAGAGTCTTGAAAGTATTTAGTCAACAAACAGAGTGCATTTTTTTTTTTTTTGACTAAGAAAGCTCGTTGTAGTAGAAAGGGTGGAATGTATTGAAAATTATTAGAAGCAGGGAAGTATTGTTAGTCTAGCTTATTTCCTTTCAGTCTTTTTTCAATATTTTTATAAACATTGAGTACTTACTGAATTTAGTTCTGTGCTCTTCCTTATTTAGTGTTGTATCATAAATACTTTGATGTTTCAAACATTCTAAATAAATAATTTTCAGTGGCTTCATAATATTTCATCATTTGGATATATAATAATTTATTTAACCAGTCTCTTTATTTTTATTTATTTATTTTGTTTGTTTTCTTTGAGATGGAGTCTCGCTCTGTCACCCAGGCTGGAGTACAATAGCGTGATCTCGGCTCACTGCAACCTCCACCTCCTGGGTTCAAGCAGTTCTCCTGCCTCAGCCTCCTGAGTAGCTGGGACTACAGGCACATGCCATCACGCCTGGCTAATTTTTGTATTTTTACTAGAGACGGGGTTTCACCATGTTGGCCAGACTGGTCTCA